ATATTTTACATTTTTGTGTGTGTATATATATATATAATATTTATTTTATGCTGGTTTGCTTTTTTTTTTCCAATGGCAGACTTCAAAAAGGGCAGACTCGTTCAAGAAAGATGTTATATCACTGCATGAGATATTCAGGAAGAACTAAAGTGTTATTTTTGAGAACCCACTCTATGCCAGGTACTGTTCTGGGAGTTTTACATGCGTGGGTTCATTTATTTCTCACAACCACTAATCCAGGTAGGACCCCCTCATTCTACATAGGAGGGAACTGAGGCCAAGGACGGGTGAGGAGCTTGTCTGATGCCACACAATTAGAGTGACGGTGATTAGAACTGATTTTGATGGTACATTTCTCTTGTACTTATGAAAAGCAGATACGAATCTCTAGTCTGTGCTTATCTCATCTTTCTTGCCTCCCTCTGTCCCATGCCAGTGTCCAACCAAGCCTTTCTTGGGCCTGTAGGGCTCTGACCCAGGGTCTCTGGACTGTGCACTCTTGTGTTTCAGGAAAATATTTCCCTGAGTTCATAAAAGAAAAATTATTTCTTCCTTATGTGTTAGTCTAATGTCAGGGTTCCTGATGACTGGCCACTTTGCTTCCACATGGGGATTTGGGGGACCCAGGCTTCTTCTTTGTAGCTCCACCAGCCCTAAGGGCCTGCAGTTAGCTGTGGGGGGAAAGAGACTATGAAAGAAGCACCTGCTTCTTTAAGGTACACCATCCAGACACACTCCATTGGCCAGGGCTAGTCACATGACCACACCTGCCTGCAAGGAGGGCTGGGTAATGTAGTCCCCACTGGGAGGCAGCTGAGGGGAGCCCCAGTCTATGGCAGGAGCAGAGATTTCTGAAAGCTGTTGGCTCCCTCTGCCCTGGAGGTAATGCTGAAATTTGACTTTGTGTATAACTGATGTGTGTTACCTTTGTCATGTCTTCAGAATAAACTGTGGTCATTCTTTTTCTTTCCTCCTCTGGTATATATATGGACTAGTTCATGGGCCTTATTAAAAGACTTGTTTGGAGAGGAAGGCGCTCGGTTACATTGGAGAACTGGAGTGGTCTGGAGTTCCACGGTGTAGTGGACCAGAGGCCACCTCTCCTGGGCTTCTCAGTGTCTCGCCGGCGGGGTTCGGCCTGAGCTGGATAGACATAGCCCTTGGCGGATTTAAACAACCTAAACATTAAGCAATACAGCTGCCTCAAACCTTTGGGATTTTCAGAATGACTGACACTGCCGAAGCTGTTCCAAATTTTGAAGAGATGTTTGCTAGTAGATTCACAGAAAATGACAAGGAGTATCAGGAATACCTGAAACGCCCTCCTGAGTCTCCTCCAATTGTTGAGGAATGGAATAGCAGAGCTGGTGGGAACCAAAGAAACAGAGGCAATCGGTTGCAAGACAACAGACAGTTCAGAGGCAGGGACAACAGATGGGGGTGGCCAAGTGACAATCGATCCAATCAGTGGCATGGACGATCCTGGGGTAACAACTACCCGCAACACAGACAAGAACCTTACTATCCCCAGCAATATGGACATTATGGTTACAACCAGCGGCCTCCTTACGGTTACTACTGATAGAAATGTTGGCAGCTTTTAGTAAAAGCATTTACTCTGTTACCATGAGAAAAGTTTGGGTGTCTTCTGTTGGTCATAGTTTTACATCTGATTTTACAGAATGGATTATTGATTTTTTGGAAGTTGAGACTTTAAAAAAAATAGATCTTACTTGCGAAATGCGATGGTTGCTGGGAATACCTGAAACTGTGGATTATATTGCTTGACTTCTACCTCAGAATCTTCTTTGTTTCATGACTTAATAGTGCTTTAAGTTTGGTATATTATTTGACCTCTAGGAATTCTTTGTTTTACACAGAAATAAAAATTTTAAAATAGAAAATGCTTTTACTTTGTAAGGTAAGAGAGTATCCATATGCTTAGATGTGCTCGTTTCTAAAATTCTAGAGGTTGATATAATCAGCTCATGAATGCACAGCTATGCTTTTTGTGATAGATTGTACATAACATCAGCAGTTGAAAGGTAAAACAATTGCTTTTTTTTTTTTTTGCATTTGTTAAGTGACTATGGTACTTTGTGATTCCTTAATCTATAGATGAGTCAGCTCCACACTTGAGTCTCTTTTTAGAGGGAAATCAGTAATAAAGCTGTAAAATAAGGAAAAAAAAAAAAAAAAAAAAAGACTTGTTTGATGTCATGTTTGAGATTTTCTCTTTAACCTTAAAAGATCAGCCTGGACAATTGCACACAATTATAAGTAAATGTGAAAATTAGGTTCTGTAATTAGGATGGCAGTAAACATAGTGGAGAACCATAACTAATCAATACAGACATGTCAGCAATCCTCGATTCCTTAATCTTCAAGAGAAAAAAAGTCATAATGAAGAAGCTAAAGTTGCTGAAGATGTGAGACTGAAAGTCCATCCCAGCGAGGACGGCTTCGTTTCCCAGCCCCGAGTCACTCACTACCTCTTTTTCACGTAGCCAGAGCTGCATCTTTTTTCATGTATTTCAGGGCATTCTGGCTAGAAGGAAAAATGTGTTACTTATGATCTTCTTTTGAAACTCGAGCTTCCTGCACCCCACATCGTTGTAGCAACATCGTCACCACACGTGTGCTCAGCACTCAGAGGTGCAAAGATGACCAAGAAGCTCTCGGGTTTTCTCACACTAGTTGCTACAGCAGAAATCTGCTGTGTGTTTTGAGACATCTTGGGAATGACACACCAATGTGCCACCCCCTCGGGATCTTAAAATAGGTCCAGATTGAATCTTTAGCTAATGTTGTTATTGTAAACCCTGAGTTCCACCAAATGTTTCTGAGTTTCTGGACCAATATTGCATTTCAAATAGATCAATCATGGTCTCTCCATGAGAAATGAATTCTATTGGAACGCTTTCTGAGCTCACAGCTCCTCAACGTATTTACTGAAAACTTGGCATGACAGCGTAGCTCCTTTGTTTCCGTTAAAAATTTCAGTTAAAATTACTATAAAATAAAGTGCAAAAGATCACAATCACAGATAGAAATGACCAGATTGGGGTATACTGAGTTTCCTTAACATCTGGAGAGCTGCTGAGTATCCCCAGAATGCCCAGGCATTTTTCATTTATTAATTGTGATGTCATGACATAACTGGCCTAATAGAGCTATAAAAAGTGTTGTAAGATGTAAATGTTGACATTTAGAGTGTCCCTGTCATCACTGAGTATGGTCATGCTGTTACTACAAATAAGGGATGGAATGTTAATGGACTCAATTGTATCCCTCCATGTTCACATTTGGAAGCTCCAACCCCCAGTGTGATTCTATGTGGAGAAAGGGCCTGTAAGGAAGTAATGAAGGTGAAGTGAGGTCCTAAGCCTGGGGCCCTGATTCGATGGGAGTAGTGTCCTCAGAGGAAGAGGAAGAGAGACCAGAGCTCTTGCTCCACCACGAAAGGGCGCTGCAAGAAGCAGCTGCCTGTGAGCCAGGAATTGGGCCCTCACCAGGACCAAATGGCTGGCACCTTGGTCTTGGACTTCCAGCTTCCAGAACTATGGGAAATAAATGTCTGTTTTGTAAGCCACCCAATCCATAGTACTTTGTTATGGCAGCTCAGGCAGACTAAGAAAGGAGCAAAACACACCAAGGCATTTTAAATTTATTAACCTTGTTTCGTTGCACACCTGGCCTACCAGAGCTATAAAATACATTTTAAGATGCGCCTTTTTGTTGACCCTTAGAGGGTCACTATCACTATGGGGTAAGGTGATGAAATTACTTGAGCTAAAGCAACTGTGTTGACTGTGTTTTGCTCTAACCTATGTTACCATTAGATAGAACCCATGGAAGTAAAATGCTGTAGAAAAACGTGAGAACCAGCCAGTTTGCACATTTCTTCCTGTGGCATAGTACTTCCTTTGGCGTGATGCCTCCTGGACTGAAACAAGCCAAGTGAGATACGTCTTCTGCCATCCAGAGGAGAAAGCCACAGTCTTGTGAGTCTTGTCTCTTTTGGCCATTGGCGCTTTAATAAGCACTCAGGAATTCAGTGGGCTTAGCTTCGGTTTTTAATGACAAACTGTCACGTGAAGACATTTATCAGGAGCGTCTCTCCTTTGTCACCTCTGGACAGTGGGTGGGGAACCCTGGTGTAGACATGACTTCCGCAGTGTTTCAGCACGGCCTGGCCAGAGCTCAGAGAAGGTGCGCAGGATGCTTAAGCTCTCCACCACCAGCTGCTTCTTCCCATTGGTTTTCGCCTCTGTGCTTTGAAGTTGCTCAACAATTTAATCACCAAGACTCACAGGAGGCAAAGTGGAGGGAGCCGTTTCCGCAGATCACAGCGACAGTGCTGTGGTTTGCCCCAAGAAGGCCGTGATCTCTGGTGCAAGTCCTACAGGGTGCAGAGTGCTAGACCCTAGGGTGAGCTGGACATCAGGGCCTTGGATGAGGCAGTGTGCTTTCTAAACAAGCAAGAATTCAGCACTTTTAGCTCACAAGTAGCAATTTGGTTGTTTCTAGGATCTAATTATGTGTAATATGATACCTTGAAAAGTATGCGAATGCGAGTAAAACTTACCAAACTGCTTTGTCTTTATTAGAATTGATATTGAAATAATTATCGTGTATATGCTTCAAGTCTGTTTATCCCAAGTGAATTATGAATAAAAGCAGTCAACGACCAAGTCAAGACAAAGTGAGTGAATTTTAAAGTAGG